GTATCTAACACAGTGGCTGGCATGTGGTTGATACTCAATAAATGTTGAATGGGTTTATTGATGACTACATGAATGAATGATGTTTTTAAAAATTTGTGTTTGAGCAGGTGTACCCCAAATGGTTGATAATGGTTTTATATTAGACACCTCTTGAGTGTCACTTTGAATGTTCTCAACCACACCTCTTATTTAAGCTAAGAAGTTTTCCCAGATTCAGGCCACATGCAGAGATTCTACTTGGCAGTGTCTATCCTCAAGATCTAGCCACATACTTCTTGCCTACTGCCTTGGAGCTTCTCTGATGTTGCAGCATGGGACACACATGAGAACTTGCTTCACACACACATGTACATGATCCAGAAGTGTGGACCGTCTTTGACTAATGGAAAGTCTGTGGATACATTTTCCCCTTTTATCCTCTGGGAAGGCAGTCTTGAGATGTCATAAAGTTCTTCAGAAGGTCTTGTGGGATGAGTACCTTTCATCCATAGGGGGCTAACACAATAATGCATCTTTGTGCTAGCTTTCTCTCATTCCGTTTCACTCCTCTATCCTAACTCCTGCTCCCAAATAAATCACTTTCAAGGAAGCAAGCCTTTGTCTCAGGCTAAGACAGTTTCTTTCCAATTAAAAATTAAATCACAAACAAGTGTTTAGGTAAGTTTTGTCAATCAAATTTACTTATTGGAATTATGATTTTAGAGGTGTACTATTTTCATTTGACTGGCTCTTAGCCACTTGGTCGCAGGCTCTCTGCCATAAAGTTACTCATTTGTAAGGCACTCCTTAAATCCATCAAAGGAGTTGAGGTATTTGGAAATCTAAAGTTTTAGAGCTGCAGGGTCATGAAACCTCTCTTGACCATCACTGGACCCTTGTTGCTGAAGGCCATGTTTTGTACATCTTTGCTCTCTTCGATTAGTACCTAGTATAAATCTAGATATGTTTTAAATATTTAAATAGACCTATGTTATCTGTTTCTGTGATGTTGACCTTGCTCATATGATTTGATTTTTCTAGTGATACTGAGAAACCTTTGGGACAATTCAAGAGGAGGAATGACTGGAGGACAACAGCAGAAATGTGAAGAAAATCAGACTGACAGGGTTGAGTGGCTATTAACACTCTTTCTTTAAAGGATACAGACCCAGGATGAAGTCAGATGTGAGATTTCCTCTCCAATTGAGGGTATGTTTGCAGGTGAGGAGTGTACTTTAAAATATTCTCATGCAAAAGTTTCCATGCTCATTCTCCATTTCTCTAGCCCCTACCTATTATAGATTTTGGAAAGATAATCATCTACACTAATAACCTGAAAATCATTCGAACCCCAATGGACAAGAGAGATTTTGTGAGGAAAATTCTCCAGAAGGAAGAGGAGGCTGAGGAAGAGTCTCTGATGAACAAAGAAGAAAGCTATGGAGGCAGGGACCAGCACGATAGACCTTTGGTGGAGGCAGAAAGCACATTACCCCAAAACCGGTATACACAGGTGCGTTGGGGAGCTTGACTGTCCTGCTCGGAGCTTTAACTAAACCCTAACCTGTCTCTTGCAGGAAGGGGATATTCCCGAGGACAGCTGTTTTCACTGCCGAGGGTCGGGCAGTGCCACCTGCTCTCTGTGCCACGGCAGCAAGTTCTCGATGCTGGCCAACAGATTTAAGGAGTCCTATCGGGCCCTGAGGTGCCCTGCCTGCAATGAGAATGGCCTACAGCCTTGCCAGATTTGCAATCAATAGCCCGTGGCTTTTGCATGTCCACTGTTATCTTACCCTCCCTAAAGTTATTTCTAATAAACCGCCCCCTTCTCCTCCTCCTGCCTCTCCCAACAAGGAGGCCACAGTGGCTGCAGTCACTCCCACTGCTGGCAAAACTCAATTATCTGATGACATTTTGTGAGGCCGGTAACATCTCTCTGTGGGTCTAAGTGGCAGGGGCATTTCTGAATTATAGTCTGCTTTGAAACTGGTTCTAAAATTATCCTTCCAGGATGGTGTGAGTGTATCTCACTTGACTTAGCTCAGTTTTCTTCTTGCTTCAGTGAGCAAATACATGTACACTTCAGGCATCAGGTTGGGAGTTATTTTGCAAAATTATGTGGTGAGAAAGGAGTAAAAAAGGCAGGTTTCTGATGAACTGATTTCTTGTTGCTTATAATGCATCTCATGTGATTATTAGTCAAACTGAATTTCTGATTAAGCAGAAGAGGAAACGGACAGCCAACGCTGAACGCACTAGCAGGCCACAGCAAGCAAAATGGGATGTTCACTGTGGAGACAGGCAAGCCAAGGAGCCTTCCCTTTCAAAGTCCTGAACCTCTTCCATGTGGTGTGTTTGGATAATATTTATGCAGACAGTGAGCAATACTATTTCTTAAGTCAAGATGAGATAAGACATTTTTGTGTGCCTCTAACTACTGAGGTTATAAGCCAAGTCAAAGTTATTTATGATAAATTTGGTGCTCAAATATGTGTGTATGATATAACTTCTTCGAGCCCCTGAATTACTACCAAATAAATAAATCCACTTTAAGTCTAGAACCTAGCCATGATCTCTTCATAAAGGACTGCAGGTATTTTATAGATTACCTACTGGAAATCTCTAAAAGAAAAAAATTAACCAAGGCTGATTTTTAGCAGTAATGTTTCTACTATCCATGAATATGCATAGTAAGGATGATTCTTTCCTCTTGAGGTTGGTTATAAAATTAGAACATACTTTTGTTAATGAACTTTTATAGCTCTAACACCCACTCCCCAAGCCCCTTAAGAATAACACTGCAAAATTTATCTCTTGAGACCTGCTGCATTCTGTGATAATAATTTTGATTTCATAACTTAATAATTTCTCAAGATTTGTTTGTTATTCTCTAATATTCAGCGTTTAACATAATTTAACAATGGAATGCTTTTCAGGCAATATAAATAATTCTAATAAAAAAGACTAAAATATTTTTGAAGCCTTGATAGTTTTGCCTGTCCTTTCATACTCAGGAGTTACCATATTGCTCACCAGCTTTCTTTGCTTCTGTCCTTAACTGTTATACCTCCTGCCTCTGTTTATGTTTTCTCACAGCTGTTGGCTCTTCTGACTTTTCAGAATACTAGAGGAAGGAGGGATGTTGAGAGTGTATTCTGCTTTTTTTTTTTTTTTTTGTGGGAGACAGAGTCCGCTCTGTTGCTCAGGCTGGAGTGCAGTGGTGCAATCTTTGTTCATTGCAACCTCTGCCTCCCGGCTTCCAGCGATTCTCCTGCCTCCGCCTCCTGAGTAGCTGGGATCACAGGCACATGCCACCACTCCCAGCTAATTTTTGTATTTTTAGTAGAGACGGGGTTTCGTCATGTTGGCCAGGCTGGTCTCCAACTCCTGACCTCAGGTGATCCGCCCATCTCGGCCTCCCAAAGTGCTGGGATTACAGGCATGAGCCACCGCGCCTGGCTCTATTCTGCTTTTCGACAGGAATATTCCGTCACAAATATTGTTTGAGCCCCGCTGCATACAGGACAGTATTCCAAAGTGCTTGATGTATCATGTTACCCAGAGAGGCATCATCCCTTTGGTATCTCATGGAACTTAGTTTTAGAGGAGGAGATAGATACATAAATGGATAATTGCAATGCACTGTGACAAGTGCTGGGATAGGATAATTACAGGGAGCATTTGGAGCATGCAGAAGGGGCATCTAATTTAAGCCTTAGTGGGGTTATGCAGGTTGCCCAGAGGAAGAAGTGTGAGCAACCTCAGCTTCTGTAAAGAGCCTTTAATGTTTTTCATCACATAATAAATAACCTACTAATGATCATATTTATTGTGTTCATTTCACAAGTATTCATT